GGGGATAGGGTGGCCAAAGCGTGTCAGTGGGTTTCCCTCAAGAAAGAGCTGGATCCGAAGTCGTCTGGACTCTAGAGCCATCCATTCCTCGGGGGGACCTCACCTGGATGGTCTGGGCGCACAGGGAGCAGCAGGCCCCTGGATCCCCCTGGTCTGGCTCAGGCTCCGCGTCATCAAAGGGACCTGCGCGGCGCCTTGGGGCCGGGGCCTGGGGCGGTGGAGGCCCGAAGGCCAGAGGCACGTGCGGCGGCGGCGGGAGGCAGAGGTCCTGGCGGAGGTCTGGGCGCACCCAGCGCAGCGTGAGCGGGAGGCGAGCCCAGGGCGGTGCGCGCAGCATGTGCGCCAGCACGCGCAGGTGGAAAGCGAAGGCTGTCTCTCCTCGCAGGCGAGGCCCCACGTGCGCCAGGCGGCGCGAGGCGTGCGGGTGCTGCCAAGCCCACTCAAACTGCGGGCGGCGTACAGGGGCATCAGGGCGGCTCGGAGCGAGGGGCGGAACCCAAGCCCTCACCCGGCCGCCGCTGCCCGGTCTCCTTCCTTACCCGAAGGGCGGCCACGGAGGACGGGAAGCCGTGCACGACGAGCACCATCTCCCTGAGGAGGAGAACCGTGATGTCCCTGTCGCAGCCCAGCGCCTCAGCCGCGGGTCCCCTCCAATCCCACCCGAGAGCGGGGTCCTCATTCCCGGCTTCAGCCGAGAAGTGCAGCCCTCTGCACCTGCCCACCTCAGGCCCTGCCTCCAGCCCAGGTACCCACCTGTCCCACCTCCTCTCTCTCCTGCATTCCACCCGACCCCAGCGTGCCCACCAAGAGCCCTATGCTGGAACCCAGCCTGGATCATCACCCCCGCCCCAGCTAGCTCCTTCCCTGAGTTCCGCCGCGGAGATGCCCCGGGCACCGCCTCCCCGTCACGCTCCTCCCCTGCGACAGGCCCCGTCCCCACCACAGACGCCCCGCCTCTGTCACAGTCCTGGCCGGTCCTTCTCAACAGGCCTGTGCCCCGCGGGGTCCGCCTCCTCTGGGACGCCTTCCTCCCGGCACAGAAGGCCTCCCCCTCTCACCAGGGCCCTCGCCCGCTGGTCCGCCAGGCCCCGCCTTTTTTGCGGCCCCCATTGTGCTGCTGGACCCGACGAGCAGTGTTGACAGTGAACCCCACGTAGACGCGGCCCCGGTACCGGGGGTTCAGGCAGTAGAGCAGGTAGACGCCGAAAAAGCGCCCTGGCCTCGCCGCGACCCCCGCGGGACCCATCGGGCCTTGGGGTTCGGGAACCACAGCAGGGGGTTGATTGCCGTGACCTAGGGTCCAGGGGAGGGCTGGATCGCTAGGGCTGCAGGGTGCTTGCTTCGGAACAAGCTCTCGGGGACTATCCGGAGGCAGCCTGCAGGAAGCCGTAGCGCCGGTACGTGCCCCTCTCCTGTCTGGAGGCGGGTGTAGAAGTCCGACCGCGGAAGCCAGACTGCTGTCCAGTCGGCGAGCGCGTACCATTCAGCATCGGCTCCGCCCGAGTCCCACCTTCCTCAGGCTCTGATTGGCTGACACATGGCAAGCGCGAAAAGCCTGGACCGCTGGAAAGCCCGGCTGCTTGAGGGCGGAAGTACTGCGTTGACGTACGCCTTAGTAAGGGCGGAAGTGAGTTTTCCAGCGGAAGTGGCTCCTGTAAGGCAGCAAGGTAGCGTGGCCGGCGCCCGAGCTGGGGTTGTGTCCCTGCTGGGCTGCCGTTCCAGCTGGACTGCCGCCATGGAACTCAGCGCCGAATACCTCCGCGAGAAGCTGCAGCGGGACCTGGAGGCGGAGCATGTGGTGAGTTGAGCCGCCGGACAAGGGGAAAAGAGTTCGGCACCATTCATATTCTTCCGCTCGGTAGGAGGTGGAGGACACGACCCTCAACCGTTGCTCCTGTAGCTTCCGAGTCCTGGTGGTGTCGGCCAAGTTCGAGGGGAAACCGCTGCTTCAGAGACACAGGTAAGGCCCTGGGAGCACCTTGCCTAGCTCCTTGTAAAAAGCTGCTTGTTTTCCCCATTTACAGGTTCTGTACAGAGTAATGAGATGTGTGACGGCTGCAAACCAGGTGTTTTTTTCTGAGGCTGTGTTGACAGCTGCTAATGAGTGTGTTGGTGTTTTGCTCGGCAGCTTGGATCCTAGCATGACTATACATTGTGACATGGTCATTACATATGGATTAGACCAACTGGAGAATTGCCAGACTTGTGGTACCGATTATATCATCTCAGTCTTGAATTTACTCACGCTGGTATGTGAATTATTCTTTTCCTTTTTAATGTGAAGCTCATTTTTTAAAAATTTTATTCTTTTAGATTGTTGAACAGATAAATACGAAACTGCCATCATCATTTGTAGAAAAACTGTTTATACCATCATCTAAACTACTATTCTTGCGTTATCATAAAGAAAAAGAGGTAAGTAATACACTGATAATGAATTTTGACAATTTATCACTTCCTTGAATTTTTTGTTTTTCAGGTTGTTGCTGTAGCCCATGCTGTTTATCAAGCAATGCTCAGCTTGAAGAATATTCCTGTTTTGGAGACTGCCTATAAGTTAATATTGGGAGAAATGACTTGTGCCCTAAACAACCTCCTGCACAGTCTGCAACTTCCTGAGGCCTGTTCTGAAATAAAACATGAGGCTTTTAAGAATCATGTGTTCAATGTAGACAATGCAAAATTTGTAGTTAAATTTGACCTCAGTGCCCTGACTACAATTGGAAATGCCAAAAACTCGAGTCTTTAATTGTAATGACTTTGTTTTATCCACAGTTAAGCCTTTTCTCATTACATATTTATGTATTTCACTGTCATGTCAACATGTCTGCAGAATCACTGTATGTAACAAACAGCCATATTTAAGACATGCCTGGATAAATAAAATTGGTAGGAATGTTTTCTTGCCATTATATTTAACGTTTCTTCTTTTTCCTTGACAAATCTTGATAAGTTTTTTTATATTAGTTTTATTTTCTAGAAAACGTCTTATGAATTTCTCCCATTTGCTCTAGCATGCTTATAGAAAATGTCAGTGTTTCTTACAGCTCAAATTTGTATAGTTGTTTTAAAATGCGGTCTCTTTCTTCTTCCCCTGGTACTTTTTTCTTTCTGTCTACTGAAGTTAGTTCTTATACATGGTCTTATATTTTGGCTGTCTTTTTTTCCCTAGGAACATTCATACAGGTTGAATATTCCTTATCTGAAATACTTGGGACTGGAAGTGTTTTTGATTTTGGAGTTTGGAATACTTTTTTTTTTTTGGAGATAGTGTTTTACTCTTGTTGCCCAGGCT